CCTCCTGTTTTCTTGACCTATATAGCCCCCAGCAGGCCTAAAATCTGTGTCCTGGGGCTAATGTTACGTACAGTGATGACTCTAGAAACCAGTCTGTTCTGAAAGCTTTCACCTTTCTTCAGGAGCGATAAGAGAAATAAGCATACGTTTTTGTTCATTTTTCAGATGTTTCCTTTATTTGAGACTATGTTTCTCCTGTATTTTTGGTGTTAAGATGTATTTTGGGGAGCAACACTGATGATATATTACAAGATAATAGTTGGTATTTTAGTATGTGTGTGCCTATTGTACTTATTTGACACAATAAATAGGCAATTCTGAGTTCATCTTTTAAAAAAAAAAAAAAGTTAAAAAAAATTTACTGGTTGCAAACTCCAAAAGGCAGGGAATCAACTTCCCTTCTGGGCTGGCTGCAAGTAAGTTCACTTTCTTAAAGGAGGAGCTTTCTCCTCTCACCTCAAGGACTGTTATTTATTTGTCTGCGCTACTCTTTCGACGTTTCCATTCTCTTGGTCCTCAAGATGTGAATCACCCATTTTTTCCGTAGGGGGGAAGACGGCGTATCTCTGGCCCTTTAAATAGGGGCGTGGTGAAGAGGCGCGGACCGCCCAGGAGGGGGAGCAGTGCGAGGAGGAAAGCGGAAGCGCTGCCCGCAGTGGTAGGTAGTGCGCGTGCGTGAGGCTAGAGCAGTGGGTGCGGTCACGTGGGCCGGCGGTCCACGGCCGGAATGGCAGCAAGCTCAGGTAACGAGTTTCCAGAGAGCGGGCCCGTGGAAGGAGACAGGATTGAGGGGCCGTATTCAGGGTAGGAGGAGAGCGCGCGACAGGTCTCTGAGCCTCGGCGTCTCCTCCCCGCGCGACAGCGGCGGGACCTCGGGGAGCGAACAGAGCAGCCCCTGACGGGCTAACCGGACCCGAGCCACGGGCCGGGCGGGGTTGATTCTCGAGTGGAGGGGCGTGTCGTACGTTGGCCCGGAACTGGGTCGGGCAATTTCCACTTACTGGTTCCAAATGAATGTGAAAATTCAAATGGGCTTAAGTAAAAAGGGATTTATTGGCTCCAAACCTGGAAGGGGCTGAGGTATCACTAAATCCAGTGACTCCGGTGATGTATTTGTGTATCTCTCCCTTTCTGCAAAGGGCCAGTAACCCCTCAGTTCCCTATCTACTTTGCGACTATAATTGCAAGCCTCATTCTGTCCTGTTACAGTCGTGCGGCAATTAGGCTGAGGGACTGGCGCGCCCGCTCCCCCGACTGTGAGCCTAGGCGGCGGGTGTCATGCCCCTCCCCACTCCCGGGCGGAACAGGTGTGTAGCCGGTCTGTCGGGCCTGGGAAACATTGTCAGCAGATGGATGTTTTCTGTCTTCCAGAATATTGGGACATGTTGGTGATTCTTAGCTGTATCTCACTATTCCATTGACATTTCAACCAGTGTGACACAAAATGTCAGTTATGTATGTGAATGAGAAGTAAGATCTTTTGAATTGGGTGTTTTAACCTTTGTTTTTTCCGTTGCAGTTCAGCAAGACGCTTCCAGTTACTTCCTGCTCTTAAAAAAAAAAAAAAAAAAAGAATAAATCTCTCATGACTCTATATCCTTCTTGACACCTAACCAAGAGAAATTGAGATGACAGTTAATTGCAAATTAATAAAGAAGGCCATCATCTACTCAGCCTTTACCTAAGTGGAATCCTGTCTTTTGCGCATTTAACTTACAAGAATTTACCTGCATCAGTCAGTTATGTGAAGAAGAAAAGGGAATATATTTCAGCGTACACAAGGCCCTTGTGCTTTTTAGGAGGAGTTCTTTGGAGCTGAAGTGGGTCTGAGAAGAGACATTCTCATGATAGTGGAGACAGTATTATAGAAGCTGGAAGTGATCATTTTTCTCTGTTATTTATTTCACTTATTACCTCACACACATATTGATATAAAACTGATCAATAAAGTTAGAATTTCTACATTATCTAGATATTTGTAGACTTCGTTCATATTATTGTTTTGTATATTGTGATAGGGGATTAGATTTTTCTTTTCTAGGCTGGAGCTGATTGTCTGACAATTCATAGCAGTAACTTAGCACTCACTGTATACAGGAAGGTCTTAGGCACTGTTCCTTCCCCTTACTTTTCTTTTTAACATTTTTTAATCTGTATGTACTTATGATCACTCTCCTCATTTAGACATTCACCAACAACAGAAAGAGAAACAGAGGGTTGGGCTTTTTCGTCGTGGCAGTTCTGGCACTGTGAGCTACAATTACCTAAATGTGCCTTCTTGGAAAGAAATTCCAGGGTCAAGTAAAGCAGCCCATCCCAGTATATAGTAATGTTTCTCTAAATAGGGTCTGTATCTAAATGAATAAGGTGAAAATTGAGTACCCTCAAAGTACCCCAAGAGGGAGTCATATCAGAGACTGACAAGCGGTGGGTCTCTCAGGAAGCCCCATACGGCCAGATCTTGTTTTTCCATGTTGGAACTGCATGGCGTTTGTTATTTTGAGCACAGGTGACGTGAACTGCTTGGGTGTGAGGCATGTGAGAACTGAGACATAGAACAGCAGCTGACCATCTCCTATTCTGTGCCCACTGTGAAGCAAGAAGTTATTGAGTGGAGGTATGCAGAATCATGAATCATGATTCATAGAATGAGCTAAGTGATTTAAAAATATCTCTCCTAGATGCAAAGAATGGAACTTGCACAGATGGAGGCGTTTTGGAGTAGTGTAACTAACCATACTTTGTATTACGTGACCAGAACTGCTATTTGAGATTCTGGAAGCCAGTGATGCAGTCTTGCTTGGGTATTTACCTAGGGAGGGAGGGAGGGAGGGAGGAATGGGTGGATGGGTAGATGGGTGGGTTGATCAGCTGCTGTGTCATATCGGCACGGGGAATAGAATGGTGAACAAGGCAGATCTGGTCTTTGCTCTCTCATGGAACCTGCATTCCAACTGGGGGCAAGGAATGGTGGTTTAGACAATGAGGAAATCATTACAATGTGGTAAGTGTAGTAAAAGAGGAGAACGATGTTATTTTTGTTTTTGTTTTTTTCTTTTTTTGAAAAGAGATAATCATTCAGGTCTTCGTGAGCTAAGGCCAAACAAACAAAAAACACTTGCTTTGATGGACTGAATACTGTTATTAGAAGTAAATATGGAAAATGAACCAGACCATGAAAATGTGGAACAGAGCCTCTGTGCCAAGACGAGCGAAGAAGAGCTGAATAAGTCTTTCAATCTAGAAGCTTCACTTTCAAAATTCTCTTACATAGATATGGACAAGGAACTGGAGTTCAAAAATGATCTGGTAAAAATTTCAATTTCTGTCAAGTGATAATGTTTTGTGAGCACTATTTTTTTTCTTTATTTAGATTGATGACAAGGAGTTTGATATTCCTCAAGTTGATACTCCTCCAACACTGGAAAGCATACTAAATGAGGTAAGTGAATATTAATGATTACTGTCATTTTGTGAATGTATTGATTTATCTTCTTCCAATTTAGACTGATGATGAAGATGAGTCTTTTATTCTTGAGGATCCTACATTGTTAAACATTGATACTATTGATTCTCACTCCTATGATACTTCATCTGTGGCAAGCTCAGATAGTGGTGACAGGACCAACTTAAAAAGGTAGGTATTCATGTCAATCATACTTGCTTACATGTTTTTAAATGTTTTTCTTTTTTTTTTTCAGGAAGAAGAAATTACCTGATTCTTTTTCACTTCATGGATCAGTTATGCGCCATTCACTTTTGAAGGGAATTTCTGCCCAGATAGTGTCTGCAGCTGTAAGTATTTTGTTCTTTTCCCTCAACTTTGTTTTTCAAATACTTTCTTTAAAATTTCATTTAGGACAAAGTAGATGCTGGCTTGCCTACAGCAATTGTAAGTATACTTTAACTTTTTAAAGGTAAGTTTCTTAAAACGTAATCTTCCCTTTTGTTTTCAGGCAGTATCCAGTCTGATAGCAGTGGGTACATCTCATGGATTGGCTTTAATATTTGGTAAATTTTTAAGTGCTTTCCTGCTTTTAAATCTTTCTTGATCTTTTCTTCATGGATTCAAAAGGAAAAGGTATAGTAAGTAATTTTAGTTTGCATGAATGGCTTCACTTGACTTTAAAAACTGCTTTCTTTAGATCAGAATCAAGCTTTGCGACTCTGTCTGGGTAGCACTAGTGTTGGAGGTCAGTATGGCGCTATCTCTGCCCTCAGTATCAACAATGATTGCTCAAGACTTCTTTGTGGCTTTGCTAAAGGACAGGTAAGATATGAACCTCCTTTAATTCATAAGACATTTGTTTTTGAAGCACTTAGTTGTCTTATAGATCACCATGTGGGATTTGGCCAGTGGAAAACTTCTAAGATCAATAACAGATGCTCATCCTCCAGGAACAGCAATATTGCATATCAAGGTAAGAGCTTTATTTTCTTTTCCTAATAATTTTGTACAAGAAAATAAATTCCTTCTCTGTTTAGTTTACAGATGATCCAACTCTTGCAATTTGCAACGACAGCGGAGGCTCTGTTTTTGAATTGACATTTAAGTAAGAGACTAGTGGACATTTGTTGACAAATGATTGATTCTGAATTTTCAAATTGCATTTTCAGGAGAGTGATGGGAGTGAGAACCTGTGAATCTAGATGTCTGTTCAGTGGTTCCAAGGGTGAAGTCTGCTGTATTGAGCCTCTGCATTCTAAGCCTGAGTTGAAAGATCATCCCATCACACAGTTTTCATTATTGGCCATGGCATCCTTGACAAAAGTAAGTGTATTTAGAAGTTAAAACTCAGAACTGTCAATATTGAAAACATATTTTTCTCTTACAGATACTGGTCATTGGATTGAAACCATCCTTGAAAGTATGGATGACTTTTCCCTATGGCCGGGTGAGTACGTCCCTCCATCTTATTTGCCAAAGTGATGATTTTTTTTTTCCATCTCCCTACTTAGATGGATCCTTCCAGTGTGCCACTGCTGGCCTGGCACTTTGTAGCAGTACAAAATTACGTGAATCCCATGCTTGCCTTCTGCAGAGGAGATGTTGTTCATTTTCTATTGGTAAGTCCTAATATGACCATTAGAAAGCCTCTTGGTTTTTAGGTTGTTTTTATTTCATCATCAGGTAAAGAGAGATGAATCTGGAGCAATACATGTTACTAAGCAAAAGCATCTTCACCTATACTATGACCTCATCAACTTTACCGTGAGTATTATTCAAATTAAATATCCCCATTTCACTTTTGTTTTGTTGTGTGCTTGAATTACAGTGGATAAATTCACGCACAGTTGTGCTCTTAGACAGCGTAGAGAAGTTGCATGTGATTGATCGGCAAACACAAGAGGAATTGGAGACAGTGGAGATCTCAGAAGTTCAGCTGGTCTACAATAGCAGCCATTTCAAATCACTAGCCACTGGAGGAAATGTTAGCCAGGCACTGGTAAGGATAATCACTTATCTTGCTATCCTAGATTACCTTTTTTGTATGTATGTTTTTCTTCCAGGCTTTGGTTGGAGAGAAGGCTTGTTATCAATCCATCAGTAGCTATGGTGGTCAGATCTTTTATTTGGGGACAAAAGTAAGCTCTTTTACTCTGTGAGTTGGTATTTGATCATTTTAATTTCCATCTCTTTACTTTCCAGTCTGTTTATGTGATGATGCTGAGGAGCTGGAGAGAGGTGAGTTCCAAGTAATTTCACATGTCAGAGTTGGGGCCTGGTTTCTCTCATTTTTCCGTTTTAGAGAGTGGATCATCTCCTGAAACAAGATTGTCTTACAGAAGCGTTGGCTCTTGCGTGGTCTTTCCATGAAGGAAAAGCAAAAGCAGTAGTGGGTGAGTAGGCAGAATTCCAGTGTAGTAGACGTTTGTTTTTTTGTTGGATTTTCCTTCTCTGCAGGATTATCAGGGGATGCCAGTAAGCGAAAGGCTATTGTTGCAGACCGGGTGAGTATTTTAAGAGGGTCTTTACTAGAATATTAATGTCTATGCCAGGCTGTTTTCCTTACAGATGGTAGAAATCCTATTCCATTATGCAGATCGAGCTCTGAAAAAGTGCCCAGACCAAGGAAAAATCCAAGTGATGGAGCAGCATTTTCAGGTACACATTGCATGTGCTTCCAGTAGACGATGGGGCTGATGCTTTCTTTATGGTTCCTCTACAGGATATGGTGCCTGTCATAGTTGATTACTGCCTTCTGCTGCAGCGAAAGTGAGTATGCGTTGCCTGTCACATTCAATTATTAAAAGTTTTTCTCCCCCCCTTTCTGTTACAGGGATCTTTTATTTAGTCAGATGTATGATAAATTAAGTGAGAATTCAGTGGCCAAAGGAGTATTTTTGGAGTGCCTTGAGCCATATATTTTAAGTGATAAATTGGTGGGAATCACACCCCAAGTAATGAAAGACTTGATTGTTCATTTCCAAGATAAAAAATTAATGGAAAATGTGGAAGCGCTCATTGTACATATGGATATCACCAGCCTAGATATTCAGCAGGTGAGTTTATAGACAGTCTACTAACTTATGAATGTATGGACCAAGTGGCTTTTCCTTTTCACAGGTAGTTCTCATGTGTTGGGAAAATCGTTTATATGATGCTATGATCTATGTCTACAACAGAGGCATGAATGAATTTATTAGTCCAATGGAGGTAAGATACTTCCTAACTTGGATACGTAATTATGATGATTGTTTTCCTATTAATTTTAATGCAGAAACTTTTCAGAGTCATTGCTCCTCCTCTGAATGCAGGAAAAACACTAACAGGTATTTATTTTCTAAGCCTTAATTTTTTGCTTAATTGCTGAAGATACTTCTCTTTCTATTTTAGATGAACAAGTTGTTATGGGCAATAAGCTCCTTGTATATATTAGGTAAGATTGTTTTATTTATTCATCTGCATGTATCACCATATCCATTCTCATTCTTTTCTTCTAGCTGTTGTCTAGCAGGTCGTGCCTATCCCCTTGGTGACATCCCTGAAGATCTGGTTCCCTTGGTTAAAAACCAGGTTGGTACTATTTTTATAGCCTTTTGACTGTTAAAATAATCAACATTTTTTTCCCAACTTGCAGGTTTTTGAATTTCTAATTCGCCTGCATTCAGCAGAGGCTTCTCCTGAGGAAGAAATCTATCCTTACATTCGGACTTTGCTACATTTTGACACAAGAGAATTTCTAAATGTATTGGCACTGGTAAGAGACAGTATTATTTTAAGGTGTTTTCAATTACTTTAAAAAATTTATTTCTCCCTTTTAGACTTTTGAAGATTTTAAAAATGACAAGCAAGCTGTGGAATATCAACAGCGAATTGTGGATATTTTGTTGAAAGTAAGTATTCAAAGAATACATGTCTTTATATTGTATTGAATAAATGGTCTCCTTTGCTCTTCAGGTTATGGTGGAGAATTCAGACTTTACCCCCTCACAAGTAGGATGTCTCTTTACCTTCCTTGCTCGGCAGCTTGCAAAGCCTGACAACACCTTGTTTGTAAACAGAACACTTTTTGATCAGGTAAGTGTCTAGCAGTGAAAACTAAAAGGTTTTATCAAATAAAAAATACTTTTTCTTCGGCCAGGTCCTTGAATTCCTTTGTAGTCCTGACGATGACTCCCGACACTCTGAAAGACAGCAGGTATGAACTACTAGAACTCTTTTTGCTAAAAAAGTGTTTTTACTCATTTATTGTAAATACTCAGGTCCTTTTAGAATTGCTGCAGGCTGGAGGCATAGTTCAATTTGAAGAGAGTCGACTCATCCGGATGGCAGAAAAAGCTGAGTTGTAAGTTGTTTTGAGGCTGTATATTAGTTTGCGGTACACTGAAGTTTTTCCCTTTACATTCTAGCTATCAAATTTGTGAATTTATGTATGAAAGAGAACACCAATATGATAAAATTATTGATTGCTACTTACGTGACCCTCTGCGAGAGGTGAGTCAAGATACTGCTTTACTCTTTTTTCTATGAATAAATTATATTGTCTTGTGCTCTTCAGGAAGAAGTCTTTAATTACATTCACAATATCTTATCCATTCCCGGACACAGTGCAGAGGAGAAGCAGTCTGTATGGCAGAAAGCAATGGATCATATTGAGGTACTGATGCGCAAAACTTCACACTTCACCATAGAGATGGCTTTGTCTTTTCCTTTAACTCCAGGAACTCGTGTCCCTGAAGCCTTGTAAAGCTGCGGAGCTGGTTGCCACCCACTTTTCTGGACATATTGAAACGGTCATTAAAAAACTTCAGGTACATATTGCAAATATATATTGGGGAAAAATTTAATTGTAATTTTTATTGTTTTTCTGTTCAGAACCAGGTTTTGCTTTTCAAATTTTTGAGGAGTCTTCTTGACCCAAGGTATGTTGACAAACTTTAGTCTTTCATTATATTTGAGTGTTCTCTTTATCTTTTATGTTTTTAGGGAAGGTATTCATGTAAATCAAGAATTACTGCAAATATCTCCTTGTATCACAGAGCAGTTCATTGAGCTGTTGTGTCAGTTCAACCCAACCCAAGTTATAGAGACTCTGCAAGTCCTTGAGTGCTACCGTCTGGAAGAAACTATTCAGGTGAGACGAACAATGTAAAAGAGACAAGAGTAGAATAAAAATATTTATCTTTTTTATTTCCTAGATTACTCAGAAGTATCAACTTCATGAAGTCACCGCTTATCTATTGGAAAAGAAAGGAGATATTCATGGTGCCTTCCTAATAATGTTAGAGGTAACACTTTACTATGTTTCTTTCATCATATTTTTTTAACTCCTATGTTCTTTTTATCTCCTAGAGACTACAAAGCAAACTTCAAGAGGTAACACATCAAGGTGAAAGTAAGTTCTTGAAAATAATTACAACATTTTTCTTAAATGATGTTTACACTTTTTCTAAATCTAGATACCAAAGAGGATCCCTCATTGAAGGATGTTGAAGATACTATGGTGGAGACCATTGCTCTTTGCCAGAGAAATTCACATAATTTGAACCAGCAGCAACGTGAGGTAGGAGAATGACTGTTTAGGTATTTAAAAGCTTCTTTTTCTTTGATTTTCTCTGACATTATAGGCACTTTGGTTTCCGTTATTGGAGGCAATGATGGCCCCTCAGAAGCTGTCCAGTTCAGCCATTCCTCATCTACACTCTGAAGGTAAGTTCTTCAGAATTCAAGTGACTGAGTCCCTAACCTTAATGTTAATATTTTGTTATAACAGCTCTGAAGTCTTTGACCATGCAAGTTTTAAATAGCATGGCAGCATTTATTGCCCTTCCATCAATCTTGCAAAGAATCTTACAGGTGAGTTAAAAGGGGTGAATATTAAATATTGAATTGTAACAGAATTGTAATTTTTTCCGATTAGGATCCAGTTTATGGAAAAGGAAAACTTGGAGAAATCCAGGGACTTATCTTGGGAATGTTAGATACCTTTAACTATGAACAAGTAAGTAAGCTACTTGTTACATCTAAGTCTGTGTTTGTTTGTTTTTTGTTTTGGTGTTTCATAGACCCTGCTGGAAACAACAACCAGCCTTCTAAACCAAGATCTCCATTGGTCATTGTGTAACCTGAGAGCTTCGGTCACCAGAGGACTGAATCCCAAACAAGATTACTGCTCTATATGTTTGCAGCAGTACAAGAGACGCCAAGAAATGGCTGATGAAATAATTGTCTTTAGGTAAGAAAGGGAAGGAAATGTTACATGTATGGAAAAGTACAAATTGGTTGCCTTCGTTTTGCAGCTGTGGCCATTTGTATCACTCATTCTGCCTACAAAACAAAGAATGCACTGTGGAATTTGAGGGCCAAACAAGATGGACATGCTACAAATGCAGTTCAAGTAACAAAGTAGGAAAACTCAGTGAAAATTCATCTGAAATTAAAAAGGGAAGGATAACCCCATCACAGGTAAGACTTGTTTTCGTGGCAAAATGGAAATGAGGGTATTAAAATGTTTGCCTTTTTTTTCCAGGTAAAAATGTCTCCATCGTATCATCAGTCCAAAGGGGATCCCACTGCTAAAAAGGTGAGTTTGTTTTAAAGGCAAAAAACCAGTTCTGTTGTTAATCGTATCGGTTTTTATTTTTCAGGGAACCTCAGAACCTGTTCTGGATCCACAGCAAATCCAAGCATTTGATCAGCTTTGCCGTCTCTACCGAGGAAGCTCCAGGGTAATGTTTGCGTGGTTGTTTATATTTTTATTAACCTTAGCTGATGTGTGTCCTTCCTTTGCAGCTGGCTCTCCTCACGGAACTCTCCCAGAATCGCAGCAGCGAGAGCTATAGGCCATTCAGTGGCTCGCAGAGTGCTCCTGCTTTCAACAGCATCTTCCAGAATGAGAACTTCCAGCTGCAGCTCATTCCTCCACCTGTGACTGAGGATTGATGACTCCATGGAGCCTGGCCCAGGAGAACCAGAGATGATCCCGAGGCAGCTGGGGAGAGGCCCCGCCTCTGGTGGGCTTGGCCTCCACCACCTCCCACGCTTCTGAGAAGAGGTTCCAAATTGGGCTTCTGTGCCCAGAGCGTCCACAGCACCATTCCCAGTGTAGACTCCCAGTCTTCTCCACATTGCTGTCATGGCGTCAGTTCACCAGACTCATTGATTTTGTTTTGCTTGTTAAGCAAAGGAATGTCACATACCTCTGTCCAGCTTTTTAGGAAATACATTTCGCCTATTGCGACTTTTTCCATTTACCCTGAAGCCTAGAAAGTAGGTGGAACTCACACAAATGGCATTCCAGAGTCTGCCATACTCCGTCTCCTCCAGCTGCTGGATAATACAGAGGAACTTCAACTTCTACAGGGAACAGTGGTTGGCCAGGCTGCAGTATAACTGAAGCATGCCTTGGAGAGAGCAGACACTGTGGGGGCCAGGGCCATCTCCCTTTAATGTGTTCATGTTAAAACCTATTTGAGTGTAAGACTTGCCCTTTCTAACAATAAATGCTCCGTGTTTAAGTTCTGCAGGTCTCCTGGCTGGCTGGCTCTCAGTCTGTCAAGTCAT